GGTACTCATTGTAGATTTAACTCTCTCGCTCTGACCTTTGCAATCTGGTGGCCTGCCTATTACAGCCTCTTGCTGAAAAATGCCTGCTCACTAATATCTCAGCCACCCAAACTGCCCATTCATATAACATAATTCACCACTTCCTCTTGACCCTTCTCTAACTACCTGCTCTTTGTCCACACTTCCCTCTCTCTATCCTTGAGAAACTTTTCTGCCCTTCACCCAGACTTTTTCATCATGCTGTCCTGCTTTTTTTCCTTGACCCTTGATTGTCAGTTGCCAAATCCTGTTTTTCAACTTCTATAGTCTTTCCTTTGTTTCCCTCTGTTTTAGTCCATTTTGTGTTGCTGTGATAGAATACCCGAGACTGGCTAATTTCATTTCATTTCTTTTTTTTTTTTTTTGGAGACAGAGTCTCACCCAGGCTGGAGTGCAGTGGTGCAAATCTCGGCTCACTGCAACCTCTGCCTTCTGGGTTCAAGTGATTCTCCTGCCTCAGCCTCTCGAGTAGCTGGGACTACAGGCATGTGCCACCACGCCCAACTAATTTTTGTATTTTTAGTAGAGACAGGGTTTCACCATATTGGCCAGGCTTGTTATGAACTCCTGATCTCAAGTGATCCACCTGCCTCAGCCCCCCGAAGTGCTAGGATTACAGGTGTGAGTCACCGTACCTGGCTGAGACTGGCTAATTTCTTTCTTTTTTTTTTTTTCTGAGACGTAGTTTCGCTCTTGTTGCCCAGGCTGGAGTGCAATGGTGCAATCTCGGCTCACTGCAACCTCCACCCATTGGGTTTAAGTGATTCTCCTGCCTCAGCCTCCCGAGTAGCTGGGATTACAGGCATGCACCACCATGCCCGGCTAATTTTGTATTTTTAGCAGAGACAGGGTTTCTCCATGTTGGTCAGCCTGGTCTCGAACTCCCGACCTCAGGTGATCCACCCGCCTTGGCCTCCCAAAGTGCTGGGATTACAGGTGTGAGCCACTGCGCCCAGTCGGAGACTGGCTAATTTCTAAAGAAAAATGTTTATTTAGCTCAGGGTTCTGCAGCCTGGGAAGTTCAAGAGCATGGCCCTGGCTTCCGGGGAGGGCCGTCCTGTGGGGTGATAACATGGTGAAAAAGGCCAAAGAGGAAGTGAATATGTGTGAAGAGCCAGGACCAAACAAGAGAGTAACCTCACTTTATAACAGCCCACTCTCTCAGGAACTGATCCATTTCCATGGAAATTAATCCAGGCCCTCAAGAGGGAGAACTCACTCACTACCACAAGCATGGCAGCAAACCATTCGTGAGGGATCTGCTCCCGTGACCCAACACCTCCTGCTAGGCCCCACCTCCCAACATCACCACACTGGAAATCAAATTTCATCATGAGTTTCAGTGGGGACAGAAAGACCATACCCAAACTATAGCACTCTCTGTTTATTTTTAATCTTTATTGTTCCAAGTGAGACCCTTAATGCTCTTTCCGTGAACTAAAGAGCATTCAAGAAATTGCTTTTGGATTTATCTCCCGAAAATACACTCAGGCCACATCTCATTGAGGGGATGCTCAGCTCTCCCCAGTGACATCTATAAATTAGGACCTGTCTAGGTTTTCACCTTGGTAATCAGTGGCCCCTACATATATCCCTAGCCCTTCTTTATTGCTCAGTCTCCCCAGCAATAACCTCATACCTCCATATAACCCCAATTCCAGCCCAACTGGATATTACGATTACCCAAATGCCCCCTTGGCTGTCTGAATTTCATGCATTGGAAGCATTTCCTTCCTTCAAGTCCTATTTGAAGGACTGCTTCTCACTGAGTACTTTCTCAGTCTCTTAACTGTCTGTATCCTCTCCTCTCCTTGGACTCTAGTAGCATTTTCCATGGATCTGATGTCTCTTAATGTACTTTAACACGTATCATATCATCATTGTTGTTAACATCATCATAACGTGGCTTCTCGGGTGATGTCTATGTACTGGGTACTGTGTGAATCTCTTATTATATGTTATCTTTTTTTTTTTTTTGTATAAACTCATTGAGGTATATATTATATTTGAGACTCATTAGCTTGCCTAAATTTCCAGAGCTAGAGGCAAACATCTCAATCCATTCTGAGTGTCATTATAGCCTTGGAATTAAGATGCCCTACCTGATACCAGACTCTCTGGGTTCAAATCCAGGTTGTCTTCCTTACCAGCTCTGTAACTCTTGGGCAAGCCACTTGACCTTTCTATCTGTAGTTTCCACAATTATCAAATGAAGATGATCATTATAGTGCTTACCTCACTTAGCCATCAAGAGCATAGTAAGTGCTTGATAATCTTGTCTGTTATCTATCTTGTCTGGCCCACATTCATGCCTTTGCCTGTGGCTTGAGCCACTTGTATACTTCCCTAATCCCAGAAGAACCAACATAGTCATGAGCCCTGAGGCTGAGAGCTCACTCTTCTGATTTTCTTCAGTGTCCAGAATAATGGTTTGCACAGAGCAAGTGCTCATTTAGTACTTGCATTGAATTCACTGAATGCCCCTAGTTATTTGAAATAGGGCTACAAATGGATTGTTCCCAGGACTGGAATTTCAGAGAAGCTACCTTGGGCTTACTCGTGACCCAACATGTGTCAGTGTCTCCCCAGACTGACGGTGTGAATAAAAAGTGCTTTCGGCTTGTAAATATCAACATTATAAAGACACCTCTAAATAAACATTTGACATAGTAGCTTCCATAAATTGCCAAATCTTTTTCTAAGGGTTGCCCCCCTTTTCTTACCGGATTCTATTTCATAGTCTGGTTCAAGTCTCCCTAGATTTTCCTCTTCTAAAATAGAAACAACTGCTGAGCACGGTGAGATGCGCCTGTAGTCCTAGCTACTCGGGAGGCTGAGGCAGGAAGATTGCTTGAGCTCAGGAGTTTGGGACTAGCCTGGGCAACACAGCAAGACCCAGTCTCTTAAAAGAAAGAAAGGAAGAAAGAAACAACAGACGACATAATACCTTCAGATGAAGGTACAATACCAAGAAACTCATACGTAATATTGTGATTTAGAAAATCATGCTGTGGAATTATCAGTCCGCCTTTGGAAGTAGACCAGATTCAGTGAAAAGGGCTGATGAGGTCTGTGAGTTTGCTAGGAAATCCAGGTCAAGCCACGTCCCCTGGTGCTGACATGAATGCATCCTGTCTCCACATCCTGTTTGTGGCGGGGCTGTGGTGTAGGGTGGAGACACCCATGTTTTCCCCCAGGGAGCATGTGTGTGTGCCCTGCGCCTGGGGCCTGTGTGTATGGGAGTGAGGATGTCACACAGAGGCATGCCCTTCAGAGTGGGTCACAGGGCGCTTCTGCCCCACGGAGGTGGATGTGTCCTTCTGTGCCCAGCATCTTCTCGGTCCCCATGAGCTGTTAGAGCATCCCTAAGATAACCAAAGGCAACTGGAGCCATCATTATTTGTTTTTTCAGGCACACTAGGGTGGGAAGCATAGGCAAAATGGCAAACTTAATTTTCAGAAAATAAATGGACTGGCCCAAGAGCCAGGTGTTGTTATGATATTAGGTACTCTTCTGCCTTAATCAGTAGAGGCTGAGGGCATGAGGGCCAGGTCACTGGCCAGGAGGCTCGTCCATCTGTGACTTGTCCTCTTTGCCACTTCATCTTCTGGGCTTCAGCTCCCTCGTGGGCATGGTGAGGAGTGTGAGTCAGGTGGTCTCCAGGGTCCTTCTAGCTCAGGCCATCTTTTGTTTTCTGCTCCAGTCTAAAGCATGCCCTGCACCGATCAATTTAGCTTGGACTCTGCATATCCCACTATGTTGTAGCTGGCCTAGGCTCTGGAGCTGGACAGAATCTGAGCGTGAGTTTACGCTCCGCTAGTTGTGGGACTGGGAACAAGTTATTCGAATTCTTTACGCCTCAGGTTTCTATTCAATAAAGCATGCACAAAAACAGCTCTTTTCAAGGGTGGTGCTGTGAAATGCCCAGCACACTGCCTGGCACGCGATAGGTGCTCACATTCTGCTGTTCCCTCCCCTCACCCCCTCTGTAATGTGCAGTGCTGCCCCTGGTGAGGGCAGTGAGTCTGTGGTGTCTCTTCTCAGGCTCATTAGACGGTGCCATACACACAGAGCTTATCACTGGCCATGGTCCCCTAAAATATGCCCTTCCCACATGACCTTTCGTTTCTTTTGTGATGCCTGCAATGGGGGCGACTAGGAAACAACAGCTATTTTCATAGAGCCTGTGCAGTAGCAATGCGCTGAAGCGTGCGTTTGTGCAGGCATAACTGCGTCCACACGTGTGTGTGCACGCGTGCACCATTGCACAGCATATTTGAAGGGCTCAGCATTCCAGAATGCAGGAGCTTGGGGTAGGAGCAGCTGGTCCACAATCCTCCTCCTCAGCTGTTCCCAACTGGAAACTCCGTTGCCCTTCCCTCTGTCTGGCGAGTGAGCCACCAGCCGACCCGGACACAGCTTGAGTCCGCACGTCTGCCCTGTGTCCTTTGCCGGTGGCAGGCTGTGTGTGTTCTTGCTGGGATGGCTGGGGACAGGTGCTGCTGCCAGGAATTGTTTAATGTACGGAGGTGGCTGCTGTTTATTCTCTCTCCTGCATAAGAAGAAACAGAATATTAGGCCAAGGATGGGGTGATGGTGGGAGGCTATCAGTAAATAAATATCATTCCTATACTTGCAGGAAGATGTGGAGACTCAACACCTACAGCTTAGTGCGTGCTCCCTGCATGTCTTATTAATTCTCCTACCAAATCTATAATGCAGATGGTATTCTACAGTTAAGGAAACCAAGGTTTAGAAAGGTCAGTGACTTAGCAAGATCACAGACCTTGGGTAAGGCAGAGCTGGATTCTGAATCCAGCTCTGTTTATCTGCAAGGGGCAGACTGCTTCTCATCCACCCAACTACAGGTACAATCAAAGACTGGGGTGCTCGGAGAGACCAGTGATGGGCCAGGCAGCTCAGGAAGTTTAATTTGATAAGCATTTATCCAGCAGTAAGCCCTGGAAAGATGAGTAAGATAGGTAGGGTAGCTGTCCTCTTACAATCTGAAGACATGGAAAGATGCTTATAATGCAATGCGAAAACCATCAGGACAGGGGAACTGCAGAAGGAGGTATGGTGAACCCCGCTTGGGGGATAGGCATGGTGCTGAGGGCCCTGTATTTTGGCATCAGTCAGGGTTCTATTTGAGAAGTAGAATGTTAAGATAGAATAAGGACTTGGTTATATGCTTTTGACCTCATGCATCACAGCCCGTGCTGGCTGCACAGGCCAGGTGAGGCTGTTCCTTCTGTGTCAGGTGGTACAGCCTGAAGTCAGCAGGGCAGGCAGTTCAGCAAAAACAATGCCTGCAAAGTGAAGAGAGCAAGGACAAAGTCCACCCTGCCAGGGTGGGCTGACACCCATGCCATCAGTCACCGTCTCCAAGCGAGGCTTCAGCTTCGCGGGTGCAGAGGGCCTGCAGGAGTTGTTGACGTCCTTCCTCAGGAGCTCCACACATCACAGGCCCAGGACTGAGGAGCTGAGGAGGAGACCCAGCAGGAATGTGAGCGCTGTGGGCCCAGCTGCTGCCCCATGCCAGCCCCTGACCCAGAGGACCAACAATAACAGCTATAGCAGGGCCCCATGCCCACACTGACGGTGAAGCACGGAAAAAAAAGAGCTACTTTCTGCATTTCATGTAAAATCTCTCTTGTGGTCCAGGCTAACCTGGAACTATGCAAGGAAGAGAATTCGGAGAAATGTAATCCGGCTGTTCTAAATTGTCAAGACTCCAAATCGTCACAGGTTCCCATAGGAGTGAGAACCTGAGGGCTGACTGGGGGTTCTCTTAGGCAAAAGCAGAGAGGAAGGAAGTTCCTGGTGGAAGAAAGGGTGTGCGAAACCATAGGAGCACAGCATCTTGGGGGAATGGGTGGTGGAGCCCCAGGCCTAGCTGGTGGAAGGCTTTCAGAGCCAGCTCAGGCATTTCCTGGTGATGGGCTTTGTATTTTAGACGGGCCACTGTCAGCGTGAGGAGGTGGGCTGTGTGCATCACAGGAGGCAGGGAGAACTGTGAAGAGAGGGAGAGATCTGGAAGGTCTAAAGGCCTTGTCAAGCCTTTCTTTATTTTGCTTCCACTTTCTAAATTCTTTTATCCACCGGCTGATTCATTACTTCGTTGAATCTTTAGGGAGTGTCTCCTTCATGTCAGGAATGCTTGGTGGTCAAGACAACGCAGTCCCCAACCTCTCATCTAAAAGCTTTGCCCAAATAAAACCTTACAAGTCAGGATAATGCTTGAAAAGTATTTGCCACTTGTTTTATCGTATTACTCTGTATTCTTTTCTGAACACCTCACTTGCAGTATTGCTTATTTTATTTTGGAGGTGTTGGATACAAGGAGGGAATGGAGAATGAAGATGGGCCCTGTGATCCCTGGCCTCTCCTAGGCCAAGCCAGTGGTTGCAAGCATATCTGCACATCACAATTACTTGGAGAGCTTGTTGGAGAGACAGATCCTCAGGCCTTGCCCAGACCTAATGCATTCAATATCCAGATGTGGAACCCTGGAGGCTTCTAAGAAGTTTCCCAGGAGACTCTTAAGCAGCCAGCTTGGCTTTATTCATCGCCACCCAGATCAGTGTCTTGTCAGCTTTAAGCTCTTGGCTTCTACTCTGCATCGTAAGCACAGGTCGAGTTGGGGGCTGTTCAGCTGATGTGGGTAGAGGTCATTTCATCGTCACGGTGACCTTGGAAAGCTTCCCGGTGTCTGAATCATTTCCAGCAGGTGCTGGTGCGCTCACAACATCAGAAGGGGAAGGACGTGAAGTCATCTGAGGGCAGGGTGAAATCAGCGAGTGGAGTGATTAAGAATGGGAGGACAGGGTCCACTTGGAGTGAGTCTAGGTGTGGAGGGCGCATGGAAGTGACAGAGATGCTTGGGAATTTAAAAATGAGATCTGAGAAGACAGGAAAACTTGAGTTTCCATTTTCATAGTATTTATAACATATACAAATTTTCCATTAGCCATGTCTGTGAATGAATTAGAAGTGGGGCAGGGGAAGGCTGAAGTGGTTGCTGCTGGCTGGACGCAGATTCAGGGCTGCCGCGTGTCCATGCTGCCCGTTGGGAGAAGTAGGGCAGGTGGGCGGCTCCCACAGCCATGGTCTGGAGGGGTTGTTGGTCACTGTGCTGTGGCAGCGAGAGGAAGGGCCCTCCATGCCCGCAGTGCCTCCAGCCTTGGCCTTCAGTGCTGCTTCCCCTGGACTCCCCTGCTGCCCCCAGGGCAGCTGGCAGAAGAAAAGCGGCAGCCCCAGGCCCCACATCCCTCCAGGGTCCTCTGTGTCCAGGCTGCACAACGGCCTGCGTGGCCAGCAGGCCTCGGGGATGGTGAATGGGAGCCACTGTTTGTTTCCACTGAGAAAGTCCTGACCTGCTTCCGGAGCCATTGCCATGGAAACGCAAGGAGGAGGTTCTTGAATGGAGCCTCTTTCCTCCCCATCTGCCCTACTCCCTTCCCCACCCCAGGCCGAGGCTGGTAAGGGCCAGCCCCCTGCTGCCTCACTTTCCCCCTAGGTTCTTGCACATTTGGTAAAAATACTCAAAGCTGGGGGCCCTCCCTGCCCGTCTCTATAGGGATCAGTGACCCCATCTCCATACCGCCCGAGCGTGTGGCAGCCCATTCTCACAGCAGCTCTTAACCTGGGCCTGCCTCACGCAAACAGAGGGCCAGAGAGGGCCTTCCAGAGGAGCCCCTGCCAGCCTCAGCCACATTTCCCCATAGAAAAGCCTCTCTTGGACCCCATATTTATTACACATATGCAGGAAATTTTAATAAAGGAAATAGAGCAAACGAATAATTTTGCCCCATTTACAAAATACTTGGGAGCCATTTAGTAATGTAAATAGCAGGCGCAGTGGCTCATGCCTGTAATCCAAGGACTTTGGGAGGCAGAGGCTGGTGGATTGCTTGAGCCCAGGAGTTCGAGACCAGCCTGGGCAACATGGCGAAATCCTGTCTCTACAAAAACAAACAAAAATTAGCTGGACATGGTGGTGCGCGCCTGTAGTCCCAGCTATTTGGGGGCTGAGGAGGTGGGAGGATCACCTGAGCCTGGGGAGGTTGTGGCTGCAGTGAGCTATAATCACATCACTTCATTCCAGCCTGGCCAACAGAGTGAGACCCAGAGTGTCTCATAACAATAATAATAATAATAATAATAATAATATAATGTAAACAAAGGTACTTTCTTTTTAGTAGGCTGCTTAAGCTCATAAGAAATTTTTGCTCATTTTTATAATAACTAGTTTTTGTGGTGAAAACAATGTGCTACAGCCCTGTTTTATTTTATTTTGCTTTTGATAATAATTTAGTAATTCCTTAAGACAAAAAAAAAAAAAACCTAAGTAAAATTTAAAATTCACAGTGAGGCCATAAAATGAAGGCATTTGTTTTTACTGGTTAGATCAAAACCAGAATAAAAAGCAGAATTTCAAGGCCCCCTCCCCCGCCCCTTTTTTTTACACCTTAATTTTTATGCCTACTGAAGAATCATCAAAAGTCAGAATTTGACCTGAAGCCGCAGACTCCAGGGGCAGCATTACAAACTTAAATTGCACTTTCAGTACCGGTAATTAGAGACAATGTGGTTTTGGCTTTCGGCTCACAGTATTGCACCAGGTACTGTGAATACTGTGATCAGTAAGACTAGTGAACCCCTTGACTCCATGAAGCTCAAGTTTTAGTGGGAAAAACATTGGTTTGGGTGTCGGAAGAGCTGAGTTTAATCTCCAGCTCTGTGACTTACAGTGACTAATTGCGTGACCTTGGACAAGTCACTTATATAAAGACTCTAGGCCAGAATCTCTTCATACATACAGCAAGGCTAGTTTTTTTGAGTGTTTTTGTGAGACTGAAATACGATGAGATTTATGAATCTACTTTGGTAAGCCAGACCAATGCTTTGTGGAAGTTAGTCATTTTCGTTTCTTCGCCACTAACTGTGTATTCATCCATCCTCACGCTACTAACAAAGACATACCCAAGACTGAGTAATTTATAAAGGAAAGAGGTTTAATTGACTCACAGTTCAACAGGGCTGGGGAGACCTCAGGAAACTTGCAATCATGGTAGAAGAGGAAACAAACACATCCTTCTTCACATGATGACAAGAAGGAGAAGAATGTGTGCCAGCAAAGGGGGAAGCCCTTATAAAACCATCAGCTCTCATGAGAACTCACTCACTATCGCGAGAACAGCATGAGGGTAACCGCCCCCATGATTAAATCACCTCCAACCAGGTCTCACCCCTGTTGGCGACACAGAGCCAAATGATATCAAACTGTTATGATTATATTCACCTGCATGTAACTGACATGTGACTTCAGTGTTTAGACAATGGGGACATCTTCTCATATAGCAGGTAGTCTGGAGTTGGGCTTTCCAAGGCTTGAGCAGCTGCTCAGGGAATTATTCCCTCTCCTACTCTACCATCCTTAGTATGGAACTTTCTTCCTTATGATAAAATGATGCCTGTTCCAGGAGGGATAATGGGAAGAGCCGGGCAAAAGGCATGTAGATGGAGTAAATCCTTTTTGTCATAGAAACACTAGCTTTCTTAGAAACATCTCACGATAAAGTTCTAGTATTTCTTCTCTGCCAGACACTGACACTTGGCCTCAACTAACTTCAAGGGAGTCTGGGGAAGTGAGTTTTTAACAAGGTGTACTGCTACCCCAAACAAACTCGGGACTCTGTAAGTAAGAAAGAAAATGAACTGGATATTGACATGGGAGGCAACTAGCTTGACTATTTTTATGTTACAGTAAGATCTTCTTGAGTTTTGTAAACTCCTGGAAGGTATGCGCCATGTCGTGTGCAGTTTACTCATCCAGTGGCATAGAGCTTTATTATCTATACCAAGCAAACAATAAATCATTGATTGTATATGAAACTGGTCAGTTGCTGATTCCTTTTTATATGACCTCTCATTATAAAAAATACTATGTGGGCTGAGGCATGGGGGCTCACACCTGTAATCCCAGCACTTAGGGAGGCCAAGGTGGGAGAATTGCTTGAGGCCAGGACAAGACCAGCCTGGGCTACATAATGAGATGTCTGTACAAAAAACAAAAAATCAAAAGATTAGTCGGGCATGATGGCATGCGACTCGAGTCCCAGCTACGTGGAAGGCCAAAGCAGGAAGATTGCTCGACTCCAAGAGGTAGAGGCTGCAGTGAGCCATGATTGTGCCACTGTATTCTAGCCTGGGTGATAGAGCAAGAACCTGTCTCAAAAAAAAAAAAAGTATACACACACACACACACACACACACACACACACACACACACCCTCTAGCATATGTCACGGGGATATTCTGAACATTAGTTATTAACTTTGAAGGAATTGAGAAGGCATTTATAACTTCACAGTGCTGGAATAGGTGCTGTTACTGTCAATAGTGTTGTTAGTATCAAAGCTGGCATTCATGGAGCAATTTTATCTCAACTTCTTATGCAGTTCAGACCCATGAAGCCACAAATGAAGAAAAATATGGCCCAGATGGAAAAGAGAAGACCCACTGAGGGGTTTTTGGAAACCTCAGAGGATGACTGAATCCCATCCCAGATCTGATTCTCCCTCCTTCAAGCCCACATCGCTCCTGCACTTGGATAGTCCTGGCCTTAGTGAGGCCGTGGCCCAGACACAACCAGACCATGGGCCTCCCCTGTGGAGAGATGGCATTTGGCTGCTTTTCAGATGTGAAACTCTTTAAGTTTCTGCCAGTGACCCACATCATTAACTTTCGGTACAAGTCACCAGTTGGTGAATGAAAGGACACAAATCTCTTTCACTGCACCTTTGTAGGGATTTTTAGAGTCAACAGGAGTGGGATCTGTCCTTGGCCTGGAAAGCCTTTTGGCCATTCCCGAGGTGCCAGAGAACCAGCCCCTTACAAGTTAAGAAATGGAAGTATATTTGAAGAAGGACTGAGGATGACTTGGTTCATAGGTAGGGTGGTTGAAAAAAAAGGCCGCTAATAACTCTGGTAATCTGATTTGTTTTTCTTTTCTAGGAACCCTCTTCATAAATCAAACTCAGAAGACAGCTCTGTAGGTCAGTACCACTTTTCTTGGTTTACCTATTTATCTTTTTTTTTTTTTTTTTTTTTTTTTTTAAGGAAAAGGAGACTGGAAGAAGAAAAATAAGTATTTCTGGCAGAACTTCCGAAAGAACCAGAAAGGAATAATGAGACAGACTTCAAAAGGTACTGCAATGCAGCTGGCGGACAGTAGGTCCCACTCCTGTTGTTCTTTGTCCTCAATCTCCAGGAGAAGACGTTGGTTATGTTGCCAGTGAAATAACGATGAGCGATGAGGAGCGGATTCAGCTAATGATGATGGTCAAAGAAAAGATGATCACAATTGAGGAAGCACTTGCTAGGGTAAGCATGCAGATACCTGGTTTATATTTGTGTCCATTTCAGTATCCATTTCTTCTTGTTACAGCTCAAGGAATACGAGGCCCAGCACCGGCAGTCGGCTGCCCTGGACCCTGCTGACTGGCCAGATGGTTCTTACCCAACGTTTGATGGCTCATCAAACTGCAATGTGAGTTTATCATGTCTTTGACATCTTGATCACTGATTAACTTTTTCCTTTGTTTCTTTGCCAGTCAAGAGAACAATCGGATGATGAGACTGAGGAGTCGGTGAAGTTTAAGAGGTTACACAAGCTGGTAAACTCCACTCGCAGAGTCAGAAAGAAACTAATTAGGGTGGAAGAAATGAAAAAACCCAGCACTGAAGGTAAAAAAAAAAAAAAAAAAAAAAAAAAAAGGGTTCACAAGAGACTCTGTTGGTTTCCCTCCAGGTGGGGAGGAGCACGTGTTTGAGAATTCGCCGGTCCTGGATGAACGGTCCGCCCTCTACTCTGGCGTGCACAAGAAGCCCCTTTTCTTTGATGGCTCTCCTGAGAAACCTCCCGAAGATGACTCAGACTCTCTCACCACGTCTCCATCCTCCAGCAGCCTGGACACCTGGGGGGCTGGCCGGAAGTTGGTCAAAACCTTCAGCAAAGGAGAGAGCCGGGGCCTGATTAAGCCCCCCAAGAAGATGGGGACATTCTTCTCCTACCCAGAAGAAGAAAAGGCCCAGAAAGTGTCCCGCTCCCTCACCGAGGGGGAGATGAAGAAGGGTCTCGGGTCCCTAAGCCACGGGGTAAGTACGGATGGTGTTTGCTTCTATGACAACCACCGTCGCAGGCACCACCTTCTGGTGTCCCTGGAGGAGTTTCAGAGTGTCCGGAAGCAAATCCGCTTGAAGAAAACGGATACTAATTATTCCTGTTCCAGAGCTTTTCTCTGCCAGCGTCCCTCCAGAAAAGGCGTCACCAGCACCACCTGTGACCTGCAGCTGCTCCGGCAGAAAGGCAAAGGGGGCGGGAGCTGCGGCTTCCCCGGCAGGAGGGTGCGCGGGCGCACCTCGGTCAGCGAGTTCAATATCACCTACGTGGTGGAGCGGAGCCTGTACAGCCACCTGAACCTGACCCAGCTAGTGCGGCCTGCCTCAGACAGGACCCTGAGCAAGGCTGAGAGACAGGACCTGAGGCGGTGCCTGCTGGAGGAGGATGAGGAGGCAAAGAGGAAGTGGGCCGCCACGGTCGACCGCTGTACTAAAAGGGTTCTCTTGAGAATCCACCAGAAGTCTGTGAGTCACAAAGATGGTCCTGAGGACGGCCTGAAGTTTTTCTGCCCTACCCTCTTTTCCACAGAGAACCTGCAGTTTTGGAGGATTTGACTTGACGAATCGCTCTCTGCACGTTGGCAGTAATAATTCTGACCCAATGGTGAGTAACATCAGAGGAAAGCAAAAAATATGACCAACAATACTTGCAACATTTTGTTTTACAGGGTAAAGAAGGAGACTTTGTGTACAAAGAAGTCATCAAATCACCTACTGCCTCTCGCATCTCTCTTGGGAAAAAGGTGAAATCAGTGAAAGAGACGATGAGAAAGAGAATGTCTAAAAAATACAGCAGCTCTGTCTCTGAGCAGGTATGCAGCTACCTGGTAGAATGTTCCCTTGGGAACTTCTTCATTTTGTTGAAACCCATGGCAGGACTCGGGCCTTGATGGAATGCCTGGCTCCCCTCCGCCTTCACAGCCCGACCCCGAACACTTGGACAAGCCCAAGCTCAAGGCCGGGGGTTCTGTAGAAAGTCTTCGCAGTTCTCTCAGTGGGCAGAGCTCCATGAGTAAGTCGAGTTTGTCATTGTAGATTATTTTCCTACCCGTGTTCTTCCTATGTTTCCTGTACAGGCGGTCAAACAGTGAGCACCACTGATTCCTCAACCAGCAACCGGGAAAGCGTCAAGTCGGAAGATGGGGATGACGAAGAGCCGCCTTACCGAGGCCCGTTCTGCGGGCGTGCCAGGGTGCACACCGACTTCACCCCCAGTCCCTATGACACAGACTCACTCAAGCTCAAGGTATCTCTCTCCCTGGCCTCAGAGCAGCTAACTAATGGAAAGATCTTTGCTCCCTGGGCCACAGAAAGGAGATATCATCGATATAATCAGCAAGCCACCCATGGGGACCTGGATGGGCCTGCTGAACAACAAAGTCGGCACGTTCAAGTTCATCTACGTGGACGTGCTCAGTGAAGACGAGGAGAAACCCAAACGCCCCACCAGGAGGCGTCGGAAAGGACGACCACCCCAGCCCAAGTCTGTGGAGGATCTCCTGGATCGGATTAACCTAAAAGTCAGTCGCTTCTGATTCTTGTCACACGCTACACACCCTTCTGTCTTCCTTCTCCCTCTCACAGGAGCACATGCCCACTTTCCTGTTCAATGGATATGAAGATTTGGACACCTTTAAGCTGCTGGAGGAGGAAGACTTGGATGAGTTAAATATCAGGGACCCGGAACACAGAGCTGTTCTCTTGACAGCAGTGGAGCTGTTACAAGAGTATGACAGTAAGTCCCTGTATGCACAGAGGTGTTCCCTGTTGTTGATTTCATGCCGTGTTCTCTCCTCTAGGTAACAGCGACCAGTCAGGATCCCAGGAGAAGCTGCTCGTTGACAGCCAGGGCCTGAGTGGATGCTCACCCCGAGACTCAGGATGCTACGAAAGCAGTGAGAACCTGGAAAACGGTAATGTCAGCATGAGTCGCTGGGAACCTGCTATGTGATTGTAAAATATTCCCTTGTCTCACAGGCAAGACTCGGAAAGCTAGCCTCCTATCTGCCAAGTCATCCACCGAGCCCAGCTTGAAGTCTTTTAGCAGAAACCAGTTGGGCAATTACCCAACATTGCCTTTAATGAAATCAGGGGATGCACTGAAGCAGGGACAGGAGGAGGGCAGGCTGGGTGGTGGCCTTGCCCCAGACACGTCCAAGAGCTGTGACCCACCTGGTGTGACTGGTTTGAATAAAAACCGAAGAAGCCTCCCAGTTTCCATCTGCCGGAGCTGTGAGACCCTGGAGGGCCCCCAGACTGTGGACACTTGGCCCCGATCCCATTCCCTGGATGACCTTCAAGTGGAGCCTGGTGCTGAGCAAGACGTGCCTACCGAGGTGACAGAACCGCCCCCTCAGATTGTACCTGAAGTGCCACAGAAGACGACCGCCTCTTCCACGAAGGCCCAGCCCCTGGAGCAAGACTCTGCTGTCGACAATGCATTGCTACTGACCCAAAGCAAGAGATTTTCTGAACCTCAGAAATTGACAACTAAGAAACTGGAGGGCTCAATCGCAGCCTCTGGTCGCGGCCTGTCACCCCCTCAGTGTTTGCCCAGAAACTATGATGCTCAGCCTCCTGGAGCTAAACACGGTTTAGCAAGGACGCCTCTGGAGGGCCACAGAAAAGGACACGAGTTTGAAGGAACACACCATCCCCTGGGCACCAAAGAAGGGGTAGATGCTGAGCAGAGAATGCAGCCCAAAATTCCATCACAGCCTCCACCTGTTCCTGCCAAAAAGAGCAGAGAACGCCTTGCTAACGGACTCCACCCTGTTCCCATGGGCCCCAGTGGGGCCCTCCCCAGTCCCGATGCGCCATGCCTGCCAGTGAAAAGGGGCAGCCCCGCCAGCCCCACCAGCCCTAGCGACTGTCCCCCAGCACTGGCTCCCAGGCCTCTCTCAGGGCAGGCGCCTGGCAGCCCACCAAGCACAAGGCCGCCCCCCTGGCTCTCAGAGCTCCCCGAGAACACAAGCCTCCAGGAGCACGGTGTGAAGCTGGGCCCGGCTTTGACCAGGAAGGTCTCCTGTGCCCGGGGAGTGGATCTAGAAACGCTCACTGAAAACAAGCTGCACGCTGAAGGCATCGATCTCACGGAGGAGCCGTATTCTGATAAGGTATCAAAGGTCCTGGGCCCACCACGTTCACATCTTGATGTCATATTCCTGTTCTCCCTGGCAGCATGGCCGCTGTGGGATTCCTGAAGCCCTGGTGCAGAGATACGCAGAGGACTTGGATCAGCCCGAGCGGGACGTCGCCGCCAACATGGACCAGATCCGGGTGAAGCAGCTTCGGAAGCAGCACCGCATGGCGGTGAGCAGCCCACAGTTCTCCAGCTTCCTGAGGTTTCTATCATATTCTTTCTTAATTTATCCAGATTCCAAGTGGTGGACTCACGGAAATCTGCCGAAAGCCCGTCTCTCCTGGGTGCATTTCGTCTGTGTCAGATTGGCTCATTTCCATCGGTCTGCCCATGTACGCCGGCACCCTCTCCACCGCGGGCTTCAGCACACTGAGCCAAGTGCCTTCTCTGTCTCACACTTGCCTTCAGGAGGCCGGCATCACAGAGGAGAGACACATAAGAAAGCTCCTATCTGCAGCCAGACTCTTCAAACTGCCGCCAGGCCCTGAGGCCATGTAGCCAGGCCCGGAATGGGCCTCTCTGGACAAGAGCCACCCTTTCACTGTGCATATGATGCTGATGCAATTCCTCCATCATCTCTGGACGTGCAGACCAGATCCAGAAGAAAGGCCTGGCGTGTGGCCAAACAGCGTGAAACCTTGGCACAGGACTGAGGATCCTCTCCTCCAGAAAAGCCCCCTCGAGGAAATAAATTAGTGCGGTTCTCTTTGACCCCCAAAGACAAGACAAGCACTTATTTTTATTTTCAGAAGACAAAAGAACCAAGATGCCAACTGGCTGCGAATGCTCTATCTCCAGTCTGTCTCTGTGTACTGGTAGAGGCTGGGAGGAGTAGGGGGCAGCCTGTTCCATTTCTGATAGTGCCCTTGCTCTTCTGTCTGTCATCTTGCAGGATGCCCGAGGGCCAGATGGGCTTAGCTAGGCCAAAGTAACAGACTCAAGAGTTATTGTACATTACTGACCACGCTCATTTGTTCAAAAGTTAGAACATCTGGCTGCACCAGGAAAAAAAAAAAAAAAAAGTCCTGTTCTTCTTTAGATAAACAAGAGACATTTTCATAATTGCTTTCTAGCAATCAGCTTTTATTTGCCTTAATATAAGCTTTTAAGCAGTTATCTAACTAGTGTCCACAACCCTGTAACCATACTTCCACATCTTCAGCTTAGGCAGACATCGAACCTCTCTGGGATGTTTCCAGCAAAAGTGAGCTTTTCTAATCGTCTCATTGTAACATGGCTTATTTTGTAGAGGTATTCATCAGCCACACACTTCATGTTGGTTTTTGGTTTTTAAGCTAACTACAAATCTAGTAAAAAGCTATCTGAAATTCACAAATATCATGTGTGTGCGTGCGTGCGTGCGCGTGTGTGTCTGTATTCATAGTGACTGCTTTTGGTTTTAACCAGTTTAGTATCGTTACTGTGTGGATCGTCGCGCTGCAGTATTGACTTGGAATCCTGACCATGTCCATCCCAAAATTCAGTCCTCAGTTAACGGATCATGTTTGCAAAAGGTCACTGTGAGGCTGCATATTTCAGAAAGATGTCCTTAATAAGGGAAGTCATGTATAAGATGTTTTCTAAAAGACTTTTCAGTATTACAACTAATACTATTATTATCCTTCTTTTTTTATTTAGATAATTCTTTTAATTTAAACAAAGGTTCACTATGGAACCAGACAAATCTCATTAGCCATGTGTTAAGTATTTGCTACTTTAAATTGTTTTACAACTGATTTCAGCACATTCTATCCTTTTTTTTTTTTGAAATGGAGTTTCGCTCTTGTCACCCAGGCTGGAGTGCAATGGCACGATCTTGGCTCACTGCAACCTCAGTCTCCCAGGTTCAAGTGATTCTCCTGCCTTAGCCTCCCGAGTAGCTGGGATTATAGGCACCCACCACCACGCCCAGCTAATTTTTGTATTATTAGTAGAGACAGGGTTTCACCATGTTGGCCAGGCTGGTCTCAAACTCAACTCCTGACCTCAGGTGGTCCACCCGCCTCAGCCTCCCAAAGTGCTGGGATTACAGGTGTGAGCCACCGCACCTGGCCTCTGTCCTCTTTTAGTCTAGTGTCTGGTTTTCTAGCAAACAGTAAATTTAAACAAGTAAACTATTATGGTTTCCATTGCTTACAAAATGATTTTCCTTTACATTCTTATCATGAACACTATTTTAAGCATCAAATGCAATCATCTAAAATATAAAGGTCAATCATTTATAATAGAAACACCTTGACCACAAGCCCTTGATTGAACATTTTATAATATTTCATCTACTTATTAAAACAAATAATTTCCCTTGGGTTGGAGGGGAAGTGATTTCATAAATTAATTAGAAAGCCATCTTTAGCATATTGCTTATGTCTGGATCCATGTTTCTGAGGAAAAAGACATTCTCAGGTGATGTATTTTTTTCATGCATTAGTATGCATTTTTAAAAAATAATGCATGTTTCTTTAATAATTAATTTTCATCTTCTATAAGATGCCATGTGAAGAAGTTGTGGAAATGTAGAATAAAAAGCTAAAGCTGCCAAATTTCTGTTGAACTCTTAAAAACAGCTCATGTTTGTTTGTCCTCTCGGGTTGTGGCCTAGCCTATTTGCAATGTAATGAAGCTGCAGGGTTCTTGTATAGCTAAAGCGTTCAATGCATTTCACGTGCTGTGGTGGATGTGGGTGCTGTAGACAGGCTTCTTCTCTTCCTGCTCTCAAAATACCTCGGCTTGACATTTGGACAGATCCTGTCATTGTTTAAGCTGAGCAAAAAACCACACAAAAGTTGTGTAAGAGATGAGATAACAAAGGAGCGAGAGAAATCTCATGTGAATTTCCAAGTTTTAATTCGTTCTCCATGAAGGATTTTCATTTCAGTGAAAGTCGCAGCAGAAGAGGGAACTTTCTGGAGTTTTTGAGAATGCCAAACCACATTTTTATCACACTTCTTTGGAAATCAATGCCTTTGCATAGAAAATCAAATTCAGGGACCACAAAGAATTTTCAGTGGGAATGTCTAGTCTGAGGGGTCTGAGGTTGTTTTTACTTTATTGTGTTGTTTAAATATTTTAAAAATATCTTTAGCGTTTGGTCTTTTTTTTTTCTGTAAACATTTAATTTGGTCTGAGAAAAGCTGAATGTTTGGGTGTGACGTTTGACTGAGGTGGATTGGGGCTGCCTGTGGACATTAGTGAACAGGTGGTAGGCTTCAGGAATATCCAGTTTTAATCAGTTGCATTTGGTACAGAATTTTGAGTAATGGTGAAAATTGTTGTCTTTGGAAAGCACAAAAGAAACCTGGAAAGGCAGTTCGGCTCAGGTAGCTACACATAACATTGTGTATGATTTTCACTTCAAAGCTGTCTGGAAGGAAATGCAGTCAGCTCCAGCTAGTACTATTTATGTACCCAGATAACTAAGATATTGTTTCATGGCCTTGCCTTAGTCAGAGGCCCTTTTCTCTGTCCTGAACCCCCAGGTATGGGTGAAATTGGAAATTACTAATCTATTGGAAATCAGTTCCTGACATAGTAAAGTTTGCTTTCATAACTGCAGCAAAAAAGGTCAACTTGCCAAGTCACTGCTGCCATGTGTGTACTGTATTATTTTCAGAAAAAAATATAATAGTCTGAGTCCAAGTTATCTTGATTTAAAATTGATAGAGAAAAGAAACTGTCGAGCAAGTTATATAACAACTAACAACATTGCACTTTCTGTATATGAAATCAATATTTAAATAACTTATTTTTCTCCATTGCTGTTCTTAAAAACATTGTAAGTAGCTGTAATATACCAGTACCAATATGTTCTTGCAATTGCTTCAGCCCAAGAAAGCTGTGTATTGTTTTAAAAATTGTAAAAATTATTGTGATGATTCATTTAGCATAAAGAGAGGTGGACGGAAGGGTTTTCCTATGTATCAAAACTTGTCTATAATTATGTCATCTATGTACCTAGAAAAAAGTAAATAAATTTCTTCAGTTGAATATGCCTTTTTTGTTGTTTCTTGGGTATTTTA